AAATTAGCTGGGCATGGTAGCTTGTGCCTGCAGTTCCAGCTTCTTGGGAGGCTGAGGTGGGAGGATCCCTTGAGCACAGGAGTTTGAGGCTGTAGTGAGCTATAATTGTGCACTGCACTGCAGCCTGGGTGACAGAGCAAGAGCTTGTCTCAAAACACAAGAAAACAAAACAAGGCTGGGCACAGTGGCTCATGGCCTGTAATCCCACTTTGGGAGGCGGAGGTGGGTGGATCACTTGAGGTCAGGAGTTCAAGACCAGCCTGGTGAACATAGCGAGACCCCCCTATCTACTAAAAGTACAGAAAATTAGCCAGGAGTGGTGGCGTGCACCTGTAATCCCAGCTACTTGGGAGGCTGAGGCAGGAGAATTGCTTGAACTCAGGAGGTGGAGGTTGTAGTGAGCTGAGATGGCACCATTGCACTCCAGCCTGCGTGACAGAGCAAGACTCCATCTCAGAAAACAAACAAACAAACAAACAAACAAACATGTTTAGTAATACATTGTGTGTCAAAGACACAGAGAAGTTGAAATTGAGGGAATGGAAATAGTGGCTTATGCCTGTAATCCCAGCACTTTGGGAGGCAGAGGCAGGCACATCACGAGGTCAAGAGATCAAGACCATCCTGGGCCAATATGGTGAAACCCCGTCTCTACTAAAAATACAAAAAAATTAGCTGGGTGTGATGGCATGCTCCTGTAGTCCCAGCTACTCGGGAGGCTGAGGCAGGAGAATCTCTTGAACCCGGGAGGCGGAGGTTGCGGTCAGCCGAGATCGCGCCACTGCACTCCAGCCTGGGCAACAGAGCAAGACTCCGTCTCAAAAAATAACAAGAAAACGTACATCAAGGGAATATGTCATCGAAGGAAGGTCACTAGTTGGCTTAATAACTTTTTTAAAACCTACCAATAGAGTCAGTTTTATATATTTCTTTTTTTTTTTTTTTGAGATGCAGTCTTGCTCTGTCACCCAAGCAGGAGTGCAGTGGCGCAATCCCTCCCAAGGTGGTGGAATTACAGGTGTGAGCCACCATGCCTGGCCAATGTATTTCTATTTATTTATTTATCCCTCAACAGTCCTCCCTCCAATTTAATATATTTCTTGGCAGAGGATAGTAAATGTTTCCATGGATGGATTCCTTGGTGGTGGTGATGGTGGTTTGTTTTTTTTTTTTTTTTGAGGCAGAGTCTTGCTCTGTCACCCAGGCTGGAGTGCAGTGGCACGATCTCGGCTCACTGCAACCTCTGCCTCTCAGGTTCAAGCGATTCTCCTGCCTCAGCCTCCTGAGCAGCTGGGATTACGGGTTCGTGCCACCACGCCCGGCTAATTTTTTGTATTTTTAGTAGAGATGGGATTTCACCACGTTGGCCAGGCTGGTCTCGAACTCCTGGCCTCAGGTGATCCACCCGCCTTGGCGTCCCAGAGTGCTGGGATTACAGGCGTGAGCCACCACACCTGGCCGGTTGTTTATATTTAATTGTCTTTTTTTCACTAATGAGGACCACCTTGTAAATTCTGGGCATTTTCAGAGTTTTCTCTTCCATGTGAATTGCTCCAGCTAACTTAATATTAGTTTCTCAAGGGTTTGTGTAGACCTGGCTTTGTCTCTTTCCATCTGTTTCTCTCTTTCCCTTTAACGTCACTTGCCTGAGGTCTATAAGGCCCTTTAAGGTTGCCAGCCCAGAGCCAGAAGAGATTGGTGTCCCTGAAGTTAAGAAAGCCACCTTTGCCTACAGATGGTGTTCACAGTGTTGGTGTGGAGTCACAGCTTGACTTTTGGTAAGGCAGCAAGTATTCTGACTGTTAAGAGTAGAGTGAAACTCCATCTCAAAAAAAAAAATAGGGGGCCCCAGGAGATGTTGACCCAGCAGGGCATGGCGCTGCAGAACTACGACAACAAGCTGGTCAAATGCATAGAGGAGCTATGCCAGAAGCAGGAGGAGCTGTGCTGGCAGATCCAGCAGGAGGAGGACAAGAAACAGCGGCTGCAGAATGAGGTGAGGCAGCTGACAGAGAAGCTGGCCTGCGTCAACGAGAAGCTGGCCCGCGTCAACGAGAACCTGGCACGCAAGATTGCCTCTTGCAGTAAGTTCTACCAGACCATCGCGGAGACGGAGGCCACCTACCTCAAGATGCTGGAGAGCTCCCAGACTTTGCTCAGTGTCCTGAAGAGGGAAGCTGGGAACCTGACCAAGGCTACAGCCTCAGACCAGAAAAGTAGTGGTGGCAGGGACAGCTGACCAGACCATGGGCAGGGCCTGCCTCTGTGCGCCCCTCAACTCAGCCCCAGCAAGTCTGTCCACAGAGCGTCTTCTTCATGGCAGCAGCTGCCTTCTTTCACTGTCTCAGGTGCTAAGAGGGGCAGCTGCCAACCTCCACTGGCATCAGTGACAAGCCCGGGGCACAGCCTGTGGGTCCTGGCTTTGTGCTCACACAGGCTATGGGGAGGGTGGGCTCTAGGTCAGCTCTGCAAGGGGCCTGTCTCTGCGGCACCCACACTCCTGGGCTGCCAGGGAGGTCCTGGTTGTAGTCTGAGCACCATGGAGGTCCCCTCAGCCAGCAGAGGCCCAGGGCAGGGGGCAGGGGTTCTCCTTCATCCCAGAACCCAAACCTCAGGGCTCACCCCTGTGGCCTGTGACTGTCAATAAAGATTATCTTTGTAAAAATAAATAAATGATTGAATGAATGAATGAAAAATAAGT